TTGAGTGTGTTACAAGAAAAACACCTTTCATTCCAAAATTATTTTAAATACTGTTTTACACTTCCCGTGGGATGAAGAAAAGAAGACAGAGTGAAGCATCATTGGAGAAACTTGGCAAAATGGGAGAACTCTATCCTGTCATGCACACGCTTTATCCTGCCCATCAGCTGACTTTCATCTTGCTGCTGCTGGGGTAGGCCCCATATGTTCAAGCCTGTGTTGAGCCAGGTGCTAACAGCAGTACTGATTGTATTATGTTGAGGCTGCCCATATGCCTTCATGCAAACTGTAGTTCAAAAGCTGTAAAACTATTTGCATTTTCAGTCTATCGGATGGCTTTAAAAAAAAAACAGTGCCAATCAGTCTATTTGGATGCTTTATATTTGCCAAAAGACTGTAGAACTTATTGCCATCAACCAATTATCAGGAAATACTTAATTTTCAGAATAGTTACATTTTCCAGGGATAGTTGCAAGTGAAGAAACCCCATAAAACACTGGAGATGACCTTGATTACCTTTGTTCTTGGAAAACCTTATTTAGCTGGAAAAATAGGGGAGAGGCTGGAGGATTCTGGGTGGCTTTAGCTTTGGGTTTGTAACCCACATGGACCTGTTTCAAGCTGGGTGACATCTAGTGTGGGCTGTTCACACTGCACAGACATTATTAGGGAATAGATACCTAAAGTGAGCAATGATTAGGAGGATGAAGTGAGCATAAGGCAGTCCCAGTACCTTTAAGGTAGAACTGGGTGTATGAGCGGGGCATGCAGACAGTTTTCAGCTGGGTGAGGATAGGGGAAGAACTGATGTTTCTTGATTGATCTCAGGGCTGTTCTCACACTTGCAGGGGGCTCTGTTGGCTCTTCCTTGTGAAGGGTGTATGCGTTATCTTTCCTGTGCCCTGGCCGGCCTTGCTTTTTCTAAAGTGATGACCTTGAGGACCTTCAAGCTTAGGAGCTTTCAGAGCCGGATTTGCCACCTGGGAGCGGAACCTGATAGTAGCGCCCTCCTCGAGCGCTCCATAGTCACTGTGTCCTTCCTCTTGCTCTCTTCCTGACGTTAGCAGAGGACTGGGACTCGCGAGAGAGGACTCACGGACCTCCAGGACCTATTAACTTGACAGACCCGCCCCTCTATTCGAGCCAGCCCAACTCGGAGAACTCAGAGTCATCCTCGAGAGTAAAGAAAGCTCTTAGAGTTTTTTTTTTTTGACAAATCTATCTTAAATGTCAGTCCAATATCCACGGCGACGAGCCACAGCAGGTAATTAAAAGCAATTCACTGTCCCCTGCCGGCCTTTTCCCCTCCTTTTCATGTTTTTGGCTAGGTGAGAAACCTGGAAATGAGCCTGAAGAGGTGAAGCTGCAGAATGCCAGCAAACAGATTGTGCAGAATGCAATCCTGCAAGCTGTGCAGCAAGTCTCCCAGGAGAGTCAGCGCAGAGAAGAGAGAATCAGTGACAACCGGGACCACATCCAACTGGGCGTTGGGGAGTTAACCAAGAAGCACGAAAAGAAGTAACATGGTGGATTTGGCTCTTGACATGTGCTTGGTTTCTAGCCTTCCTCTTAGTATAGGACGCATCTCCAAAATGTTGCCAGTAAAGCAAACCGAAGTGTCACCGGCACCTAGCTGTAGAATGAATTCACACTAGCCCCTGGCTGAGAAGCACTGTTTTGAAAAAGTGCATTAGACGATTCTGTTCATATTTATGCAGTGCCTCTGAGACATAGTGGGGCCAAATATGACACTGTAATTGCAAAAGTAGTTTTGCAGGCCAATTTATTTTTAAAGTTCTTTTATTTGAAAAAAAGAATTCTATGTCTCGTTTATTTACTTCTGCCTTTTATGCGTTCCTTCTGTGAATTTAACAAGCAGCCTTTTTGCTGAAATACTGAATACAGTACTGAGTTCTTTATGGTATATTAAAAAGACATGCTAGAAAGGTGAGGGAATGCAGTTTTAGTTACCTTCAAATGTGAAATTGAAGGCTTTAAGTGGGTTCAGGTCTAAGATCAAATTAAGAAAAGGGAAATTCTAAGGCTGAGTCCCTCGGGACCATACCAAGGCATTTACTAATATTTATGTTATTTTAAGAAAGGGAGGAGTTTAAGTTTCTCAAGAACTCAGTCTTTTAGTCTCAATTCTCTGAATGATTTCATAATTGGTGTTTATGCTCTGTGTAGAAATCTTTTGGGAATATTATGGATTTCTTTTCTCAAGATTAAATAAAATAAGACAAGTGAGTCTACACATGTGAGTTGCCAATGACTCATTTCCTTAGCAGCCTCATGGAGAATGGCTAGAAGTGTAGATTTCTTCAACAGCTGCCTATCATTAAGAGACTTACACTTGGGGCTGATTATGGGGTGCAACATCCTTGGAAGGGATTCTGGGGTCCTTAACGAATGCTGTTTTGCCACTAGGCTATGCATTTGCATTAGGACCTTACTAACTTTTCCCATTCACACATTAAATTTTTTTTTTGAGATTATGAAAATCATACAGGTCAGGAATACATGAGAACACAATGGGGACAGTAAAGTGACAGTGTTTTGAATGCAGTGACAGAGATATGTGTGTGTACACGTGTAATAAAGTTATCTGTGCAGCAACAGGATCAATCCCTGCTCCACTTCTGTGAGGATAATGCACATATTTCTGGAGTATCTACAGTCCCATTTCCTGGGCTTCACAAAAGTTATTGAATTGGTGCTATTGGGGACAGAGGAAGAATTTGACCTTGGTTAAAAACCTTCTAGTTTCAGAGTATCAATATCTACATTTGATTTTTTTTTAAAGCAAAGTATTCGGGTATAAATTGTGACTGATATTAAGATATACTTCTAAAATTCCAATATGCTACAGTTTCTAGAATAAATAGTTGGATAATAGATAATGAATGAAAAATATCTTACCAGCTTTGTTATGCTATCTCCCACAGTGCACAGGTGGAATAAATTCACAGGAAACATGGAAGGAGAAGGAAGCAGAAGGGCTTAAAATTTAAAGATTGTTTACTCACAAGTATTTCTTTTAGCAGAATTCATGCCAAGTGAAGAGTGAGTTTAAGTCGACCAAAAGTCATATAACTGATGTGATATAATTGCATAGCATACATAGTGAGAATGAAGGTATTCAGGGAAATTATTCAGGAGTGCCACAAATAAAATAAATAAATAAATCTAATGCTTGTAGTTTGTAAGTGATCTGGTACTATGTCTACTCAGATATCTGGATATGACCAGCCTTTGTTTTTGCTGTCAAGTGACAGAAACATATAAACATACTATTTTTCCTCTCTGATGTGTCTGTACTAAAAAATTGGGAATTTTTGGAACATCTTATTGACCTCTGTGTCTAAATGTTATTTATAAATAAAACACATACAGCTTTGAAATATCTTAAGCAAAGTTTTCTAGACTCTGCCGTTTGGCTCATTTTGTACGTGGATCTTACCATTATTTGGAACCATGAGACTTCCAAGGCTATTTTCAAACCCCTAGATATCATGACCAGGGGAAGTGCTTCCTTAATGGGCCCTTCACTGTGACTGTGTGAGGACAGCCATGGGATGGTGGGTCCTGAGGCTTGAAGAGAAAAGGATGTATGCTAAGAAGTGGTCTTTTGATCTAAAAAATTCAAGGTAAGTGGGTCTGGAAGGTAGAGTGTCTGCCATAATTTTTGAGATGGAAAATCGACAGCAAGGAACAGAGATATGACTAAGTTGTTGGGAGGACAAAAGGAGGTTCAGCAATGCCTGTCCTCAATAGGTAGGTGCCATATTGGCAAAATTCTAAGAAAGCTCAGTCATAAAAACAAACGAGTTAAAGACCTATAAACTTTTACAGATCTTTCAGTATGAAGAAAAAGTTACTAGATTTTACAAGGGGCCTACAGAACTTCATTTGACATAGGATTAAGGTGGATTTCCACTTGATTATCATCATAAACCAGATCACAGCTTTTAGTTTCAGAAATGAGTGGGAACATTTACTTAGTGTCCTTTATCTTTCTGATTTACTGCATACACAGGCTTCCCATCTCTGTGTGTTCAGCTGTTCGTCTTCTCTGTTGCCTGCCCCTAGGGTGGATCTAAAGAAAGAAATCCTTTCATGTTACTTTTCTCTGCTGTAATCATCTGTTCAGTGCAAACAGTATTGTAAATTGATGCAAAATGACTAACTCGTTCCCTTCATTTCTT